GAACCCGGGAGGCGGAGGTTGCAGTGAGCCAAGATTGCACCATTGCACTCCAGCCTGGGCAACAGGAGTGAAACACCATCTCAAAAAAAAAAAAAAAAAGAAAAAAGAAAGAAAAAGAAAGTTCAATTTATTGGGAAAAAAAGAGCCCTTTGGAAACAAGGAGGAAGAAGAAGTGTCGGCAAAGAAGCATTAGGAGGTTCAGGGTCAAAGAAGACAAGGAAAGCTTTGGCAAGAAGGGCAGATGGGGTGCAGAATTATGCTTCAATTCCAGAAAGGAAAGCACTGGGGTAGATACAAGGTTGGGGCTGGCAGAAGAGTAGCAGTTCAGAGATCATTAACACTTGATCCATTTAATTTCCCAGGTAACCAAAGACACCATGGAATATAATCTGCCTCCACTAAAGTGTACCTTTTGTACAATAAGGCAAAGAAAAAATAAGTACACACCTAAGCTCTAGACTTTTGTTCTATCCTCTCTGCATTTTCGGTGTGGATGAATACAACTTGGGAAGAAAGGAAAGAAGAACCAGCAGTTTTAAGCACTTACTATTTGCTCTGCAAAGTGTATTCATCAACATTGTTGCTTTCAATCTTAAAGCATGGATTGGAGACAGGCAGTATTACCCACACTTCATAGATGCAGAAATTAAATCTCAGGCTAAGGAGGAAGGAAAAGGGAGTTCACCAAATAAGCAGGAGCCTACCTGAAGCCTGATGCATCTGGTCCTAGAGCCAACCTTCCATTTCCCCCCAGCCCCCACCTGTTTAAGCTTCGAGGCCAGTGGGAGGAGGGAGGGGCCAGGCAGCTGAGGGCCAGGAAAGATGTGAAAAACTCTAGCTGGTGACCGAGAGGAGGAGTAGAGTGTGCCCTTAGTTCATATGAACTAGAGGGAGTTGGTATTTGCACAGCAGTCAGGGTCACATGAGTGATCATGGTACAGTGAGAAGTTCTCCCTCCCAGGGCCAGGTCACAGGGTTTGTTTCTGTTCAATCCGGATTCTTCCAGTAAAAGCTTCAACTTCCCACACTGAAGCTGAGAGCCTCCCAAAGTGCTGGCTACCTGCTGAGCGCCCCCGTAACTCTGACACAGTAGTAATTTGAGCCTCTGCAATTGCCGTCTGCTTCCTGTGAAAGTCCTTTCCGTGCCCACTGACCCTTGAGTGGGCCTTTGAGCTGCTGACTTTCAGCTGGAACTTGAAGGTAAGAATATGGCTTAAAAGAAATTCTGTACCCTTTAAAAATCTCCTCTATTCTTTTCCCATAGGGACCCCAACCCTGAGACACTATGGCCCTGACCTCAGACCTGGGGAAACAGATAAAACTGAAAGAGGTGGAGGGGACCCTCCTGCAGCCTGCAACTGTGGACAACTGGAGCCAGATCCAGAGCTTCGAGGCCAAACCAGATGATCTCCTCATCTGCACCTACCCTAAAGCAGGTGATTGCAGGGTAGGAGGGACAGCAAAGACCTCTGCTTCTCATCCTTCCTTTCTGAGCCTCAGGGACAACGTGGATTCAGGAAATTGTGGATATGATTGAACAGAATGGGGACGTGGAGAAGTGCCAGCGAGCCATCATCCAACACCGCCATCCTTTCATTGAGTGGGCTCGGCCACCCCAACCTTCTGGTGAGAGCACCTCCCTCTTTCTCTCTTCCTGCGCCCAGCTAATTTTGGTATTTTTTTTTTTTAGAGACAGGATTTCACCATGTTGCCCAGGCTGGTCTCAAACTCCTGAGCTCAAGCAATCCACCTGCCTCAACCTCCCAAAGTGCCAAGATTACAGACGTGAGCCACTGCCCCTGGTCTTCTTTGCATATCACGGATACTAAAGACTCACCTTTCCACTCAGCTGCTGCCACCGTCTTTCTGGGAAAACAACTGCAAGGTAAGATACCAACAGCTCCCTGTGACAGAAGGATCTTTTACCCACCTCTTTTCTTACCCCAAAGTTCCTTTATGTAGCTCGAAATGCCAAAGACTGTATGGTTTCCTACTACCATTTCCAAAGGATGAACCACATGCTTCCTGACCCTGGTACCTGGGAAGAGTATTTTGAAACCTTCATCAATGGAAAAGGTACGGGAACATCCTTCACACCCTTGCATTCTGTAGACTATTCTGTTTCCTGTGTCTATTTCAGTGGTTTGGGGTTCCTGGTTTGACCACGTGAAAGGATGGTGGGAGATGAAAGACAGACACCAGATTCTCTTCCTCTTCTATGAGGACATAAAGAGGGTGAGTGAAGGCTCTGCAGAAGAACCATTTTATTCATTCCAGTCCAATGTTACCCTTGCCGCAGGACCCAAAGCATGAAATTCGGAAGGTGATGCAGTTCATGGGAAAGAAGGTGGATGAAACAGTGCTAGATAAAATTGTCCAGGAGACGTCATTTGAGAAAATGAAAGAAAATCCCATGACAAATCGTTCTACAGTTTCCAAATCTATCTTGGACCAGTCAATTTCCTCCTTCATGAGAAAAGGTGTGTGGGGCCTCTTTATCATACATTCAGATGTGACACTCCTGTCTGGCCTTCCTTTTTCTAGGAACTGTGGGGGATTGGAAAAACCACTTCACTGTTGCCCAGAATGAGAGGTTTGATGAAATCTATAGAAGAAAGATGGAAGGAACCTCCATAAACTTCTGCATGGAACTCTGAGCAAGATGTAAATAAAATTAAAAGGTGGATGGCAAGAGTGCAAATACTATCTTCAATCCTTCAGTCCCAGCCAGAAGAATCTCTGAAAGCATATTGTGAATGTATACAATGTAGTACAAACAATCTCTGTGATGATTAACAGTATGTCACCACTTCATTTTTTAAAAAGGATCACGTCTAATGCCCATTTTCCCAACTATTCTTTCCAAAGTAAGATATAAGGTAGCTTAATAAACTAAGTAAAACGTATGACTTGAGTACAAAAGGATTGTTTTAATCCCCATTATTCTGGAAAGTGCATCCTAGTCTCCCAGTCTATAACATCATAATACCTTGAGTATAAGTCCAAATATTAGGTTATATCTATATTAAAAACAAAATTTCTGTCATCTGTCCTGGCCATTCAGGCAACTCCAGCCTGGGCTCAATCCTGGAGTTCTGTCTGGTCACTATCAGAAGGAACACTTTGAGGGAAACCCTGGTGCAGCCAGCCCTGAGGAAACATGGCCTGAGTGCCCTCACTGGTGGGTGGGAATAAAATGGAAGTGCACAGAGGAGATGTCAGAAGACCAAAACTTGGTGAATAGTCCCAGTGCTAGGTCATATAGGAAACAGAAAGCATGACAGTGGCCTTTTGGGAACCCAAGTTACGTCCTGGTGAAAGCAGAAAGGAGGAGACAGGATGGCTGTCAACAACGTCAGCATGGGCATGGCTCCCAGGCATGGAGGTAATTGGGTCTTGGCTTCAATGCCACCCTTTTGGGAAGCCCTAAACCAAGTGAGGTGTTCTTTTCCCTTGCTTCCCATATTTGTCCCAGTTGCAGCCCTGTTGTTATGTATTTACTCTTCAATTTCTTATTTATACCTCTCACTCAATTGTTAATTCTTTGGGTTCAGTCTCATGCCATATTTACTCCTAGTACCTAATGCAGTGCCTGGCACACAGCAAGTGCCCTTGAGAACTTGTAGAGGGAGTAAAAAAGTGCATGGATAAATGACTGCAGCAAATCACAAATTTTGAACTTTGACCCTTTTCTTTTAGTCCCAAATAGTGGCATTCCATAGCTGAGGGTAGTAGGAGCAGTTCACCCTGGGAGCAGACAATAAGAGGAAGAATGAAGCCAACTAAAATTCTGAATGCTTTTTGTTGGATTTCGTAGGGTATTTTTTTTAAAATAGGGTCTTGCTATGTTGCCCAGGCTGGTCTTAACTGACTGCTTTTTATTATTACCATGCACTGGCAATTCCAAACAATGTCAGTGTTAAAATGCTTCTCCCTGAAAAAGAGAAAAAAAAAAGGAAAAAAAGAAAAGAAAAGTGAAAAGAAAAACTCTTATTGGCCTAAGTTCTAAATAATAGCTAGGTTACCACTGAGTTTTAACTATATGTATATGAGCTTCAAATAAGCACCTTTTTATTATGTAAATAAATAAAAGTTATCTGTATCCCCACTGCATTGTAAAATTTTTGTTGTTTTGTTTCA